GAGACGGGGTTTCTCCATGTTGGTCAGGCTGGTCCCGAACTCCTGACCTCAGGTGATCTGACCGCCTCGGCCTCCCAAAGTGCTGGGATTACAGGCGTGAGCCACTGCGTCCGGCCAAGTTATCTGAGTATCATCCAACTGGAGGTTCTGCATTCTGCAGGACAGGTCCTGCTCAAGGTCAATGGGGCTGGTGGCCTGGAGGACTCATTTAAGAATCATGTGTTGAGTACCTACTTTGTACTGGGCACACTGGAGAGCAAAGGTGGTACCATCTATGCCCTGGTGGCTGCGGGTGGACACAAACATGTGACCAGGTAATGGTGACATGGTGTGGTTGGGGTGCAATGGGTGATGCAGAGGGCACAGGGCAGTGAGGGGGCTCACAGGAGGCACCTGACCCAGGCTGGGGGCATCCGGGAGGGCTTCCTGGAGGAGGGGATGTTGCAGCAAAGATCTAAAAAGTGAGTGAGCCGGGCGCAGTGGCTCACACCTGTAATCCCAGCACTTTGGGAGGCCAAGGCAGGTGGATCACCTGAGATTGGGAGTTCGAGACCACCCTGACCAACATGGAGAAACCCCGTCTCTACTAAAAATACAAAATTAGCTGGGTGTGGTGGCCTGTAATCGCAGCTGCTCGGGAGGCTGAGGCAGGAGAATTGCTTGAACCCAGGAGGCGGAGATTGCGGTGAGCCGGAGATCGCGCCATTGCACTCCAGCCTGGGCAACAAGCATGAAACTCCGTCTCAAAAATAAATAAATAAATAAATAAAGAGTGCATGAGTCAGGTAGAGCCGGTTGGGGTGACATGAAGTACAGAAAGAATGTTCCTGGTGGGGGGAACAGCAAGTGCAAAGGCTGAGAAAGAGGAAGAGCATGGCTCCTTCCAGAAACTGAAATCAGTCCAGTGATGATAGGGAAGATCGTGGGTGTCTTCCCGCCAGAGCCAGTTGGCCAACAGGCAGTCCGCTGCCAGCCTGTCTCCTCCCTCGGCTCATCCCCGGCCCCCTGGGGCGGCCGCCTGCTCAGAGCCGATCAGGTGTCAGAGTGGAGCGGCTGGAGCTGCTCGTGGCCCAGCTGGGAGTGGGTAACCGGAGCCGGCAGTGGGCACTGTGGCCGGGAGCTCGGGGCACTGGAGCTGCAGGAGGTAGGGGAGGAAGGAGGTGGGAGAGGCCCAGGTAAATTTAGCAGGCGTTTCTCCCTCCCCCAAGCCCACGGATTGTCTTCTCCCAAGCAGCCTGTGAACTCCTCTGTTGGGTGTCTTATTACCCCCTGCTTTGGGTGTGATTGAATCCTCCAGTCAGAGGTAGAAGAAAAAAGGGTAGGTAGTGAGTGAATGGGCACCGGTGGAGGCCTCACCTTACCCCCACCCTTGCCCTCCTCAGGTGGCCTGTGGAGAGGAGAAACACAGGGCACCAACTATGAAGACTCTCAGGGCGCGATTTAAGAAGACAGAGGTGAGTGTGAGGCCCTAGATGCCCGATACACCACCCCCTCGCCCAGGACCACCTCCCCCTGCAGCTGCGGCTCAGCCCCACTGACCTTGGCTCCTGCCCGCCCTGCGGCCCCTGCCCCATCCCGAAGCCGGCAGCCAGAGGCAGGCGCCAGGCAAGTGCCCAGGGGCAGGTGGTGAGAGCCCGCTGCCCCACGCACTTCTGGGCGTGCCCTGCAGAGTCAAGACTGGGGCAAGAGTGACGAGAGGCTGCTACAAGCCGTGGAAAACAACGATGCACCTCGGGTGGCCGCCCTCATCGCCCGCAAGGGGCTGGTGCCCACGAAGCTAGACCCCGAGGGCAAGTCCGCGTGAGTGCCCGCGACCCGGGAGTGAGATGGCTCTTGCGGCTGAACCCTTGTCTCTCACCTCCAGGTTCCACCTGGCGGCCATGCGGGGTGCGGCCAGCTGTCTGGAGGTGATGATAGCTCATGGCAGCAATGTCATGAGCGCGGACGGGGCAGGTACTGCCAGCTGGGCCCCGGGGAGGGAGGAGGGAGCTCCAGTAAATCTTCTTTCCTTCCCCAGGTTACAATGCCCTCCACCTGGCCGCCAAATACGGGCACCCACAGTGCTTGAAGCAACTACTGCAGGTCATTTACTGTCTTATCTCAGCTACTCCCTTGCTCCGCCTCAAAGGACTCGCCCCATCCCCAGGCTTCCTGCGTGGTGGACGTCGTGGACAGCAGCGGGTGGACTGCCCTACACCATGCAGGTGGGTGCAGCCCAGCCCTGCCCTGACCCCGATAATGTTTGCTTTTTTTTTTTTTTTTTTGTAGAGACAGGGTCTCACTGTGTTGGCCCAGGTTGGTCTCAAACTCCAGAACTCAAGCGAACCTACCGCACCGGACAACCTTTTCTCTTTTGCAGCGGCTGGTGGCTGTCTCTCCTGCTCAGAGGTGCTCTGCTCCTTTAAGGCACATCTAAACCCCCAAGATCGGGTAAGCTTCTGGGATCTCTTCAGGGAAGATGTCATGCCATCGCATCCCTCCTCCTCCCTACCAGTCAGGCGCAACACCCCTCATTATAGCAGCTCAGATGTGTCACACAGACCTGTGCCGTCTCCTACTGCAGCAAGGGGCTGCCGCGAACGATCAGGACCTGCAAGGCAGGTGAGCATCTCCCCTCCCAGCCAGTCCACCCTCTCATCTCCTCAGTAGCCCCCTCCCCTGGTAGGACGGCCCTGATGCTGGCCTGTGAGGGGGCCAGCCCCGAAACAGTGGAGGTCCTGCTGCAGGGCGGAGCCCAGCCGGGCATCACCGATGCGCTGGGGCAGGACGCGGCTCACTATGGCGCCCTGGCGGGGGACAAACTCATCCTGCACCTTCTGCAAGAGGCGGCCCAGCGCCCCTCCCCACCCAGCGGTATGCAAGCCCCACCTCCCCAATGCATTTGCGAATGCCTGACCCTGCTTCCCTCTCTCCCCAGCCCTCACAGAGGATGATTCAGGCGAGGCGTCATCTCAGGTATGGACCCCTAAGCAGTGAAGGAGCCCCTCCCCCCTTCACTCTCTCTCCCCTCCCTTCCCAGAACTCTATGTCCAGCCATGGAAAGCAGGGGGCCCCCAAGAAGCGGAAGGCGCCTCCACCTCCCGCCAGCATTCCCATGCCGGTGAGAGATGCTCTGGGCACGGGAGGAGGCATCCATCTAAAGGCCGTGGTGGGGAGGGGAACAGGATGATCGAGATGCCTATGAGGAGATCGTGAGGCTGCGGCAGGAGAGGGGCCGCCTCCTGCAGAAGATCCGGGGCCTGGAACAGCACAAGGAACGGAGGCAGCAGGAGGTTAGGAGGCCTCGGAGATTTGGGCGTGGGCCCTCCATCTCTCTCCCTCCCCACCCTGCTGCAGCCACCTGGGCCTCCTCGCTGTTCCTCCAACTCGCCAGGCGCAGTCCTGCCTCAGGGCCTTTGCACCACCAGTGTCCTCTGCCTGGAATGCTCTAGCGCAGTCCTGCCTCAGGGCCTTTGCACCACCTGTGTCCTCTGCCTGGAATGCTCTAGCCCCAGATGGCCCCACAGCTCTTTACCTCACCTACTTTATGCAGTAGGCTCCTCGCCAAAGACACTTCCCATGCCATCCAAACCCCTGTCCCTGTTTCTCCCGTCAGTCCCCGGAGGCCAGCTCCCTGCACATCCTGGAGAGACAGGTAGGTGGGAAGGTGGGGAGGAGCCGGTCCTCAGAGGCAGCTGAGCCTCCACTGCTGCTCCCAGGTGCAAGAGCTACAGCAGTTGCTGGTGGAGAGACAAGAGGAGAAGGAGAGCCTGGGACGGGAGGTGGAGAGTTTGCAGAGCCGGCTGTCCCTGCTGGAGGTAGGAGCAGTGATGAGTCAGGGCTGGGCTGGACCCCGAGCTGGACTCTGCTCCCTCCCCCCAGAACGAGCGGGAGAATACTAGCTATGACGTAACCACCCTGCAGGATGAGGAGGGTGAGCTGCCTGACCTTCCAGGTGAGCCCCCACCTCCCCACGCACTCCCAGCCTCCCCAGGGCCTGACTCTGCGTCCCCCTCCAGGGGCCGAGGTGCTGCTGTCCAGACAACTCAGTCCGTCGGCCCAGGAACACCTGGCCTCGCTGCAGGAACAGGTGGCTGTGCTCACCAGACAGAACCAGGAACTGATGGAGAAGGTCCAGGTAGGGAAAGTGAGGCTGGGGACAGATCTGAGGCCAGACTCCTGCCCCCCACTCCACTCCCCAGATCCTGGAGAACTTTGAGAAGGACGAGACACAGATGGAAGTGGAAGCTTTGGCAGAGGTCATCCCTCTTGCCCTCTATGACTCTCTCCGGGCCGAGTTTGACCAGCTACGCAGGCAGCACGCTGAGGCCCTGCAGGCCCTGAGGCAGCAGGAGACACGAGAGGTCCCCAGAGAAGAGGGGGCAGCCTGTGGGGAGAGTGAGGTTGCTGGAGCCACGGCCACCAAAAACGGGCCAACCCACATGGAGCTAAATGGCTCAGTGGCTCCAGAAACCAAAGTTAACGGAGCCGAGACCATAGATGAGGAGGCTGCAGGAGATGAAACCATGGAAGCCAGGACTATGGAAGCTGAGGCCACGGGAGCCGAGGCCACGGGAGCTGAGGCCACAGGAGCCAAGGTCACAGAAACAAAACCCACAGGGGCTGAGGTCAGAGAAATGGAGACCACAGAAGAAGAAGCAAACATGGAAACTAAGCCCACAGGAGCTCAGGCCACAGACACAGAGACCACGGGAGTGGAGGCCATGGGGGTGGAGGCCACAAAAACAAAAGCAGAGGAAGCAGAAATGCAGGCCTACGGAGTGGGTGCTGGGCAAGCAGAGCCCCCAGTCACAGGGACCACAAACATGGAGGCCACGGGCTCTAGGGCCACAGGGATGGAATCCACAGGAGTCAGTGCCACAGGTGTGGAGAACCCAGGGGTAGAGGCCACGGTCCCGGGGATCTCTGCTGGCCCCATCCTACATCCTGGTGCCGCAGAGGCCTCGGAAAAGCTTCAAGTAGAGCTGGAGACCAGGATCCGTGGCTTGGAGGAGGCTCTCCGGCAGCGGGAGCGGGAGGCAGCTGCGGAGCTGGAGGCGGCCCTGGGGAAGTGCGAGGCCGCGGAGGCCGAGGCAGGCCGGCTGCGAGAGCGTGTCCGCGAGGCCGAGGGCAGCGGGGCCAGCGGGGGCGGTGGCGGTGACACCACACAGCTGCGGGCGGCCCTGGAGCAGGCCCGGGAGGACCTCCGAGACCGGGACTCCCGCCTGCGGGAGCTGGAGGCGGCCTCGGCCTGCCTGGATGAGGCTCGGGCCAGCCGGCTGCTGGCGGAGGAGGAGGCGCGGGGCCTGCGGGCCGAGCTGGCCCAGCGGGAGGAGGCGCGGCTGGAGCAGAGCCGGGAGCTGGAGGTTCTGCGGGAGCAGCTGGCCACGGCCAGGGCCACGGGGGAGCAGCAGCGCACGGCGGCCGCGGAACTGGGCCGGGCACGGGACGCCGCTGAGGCCCGAGTGGCTGAGCTGCCTGCGGCCTGCGAGGAGGCGCGGCAGGGCCTGGCCGAGCTGCGGGAGGCCTCCGAGGCCCTCCGCCAGTCCGTGGTGCCGGCCTCTGAGCACCGCCGGCTGCAGGAGGAGGCCCTGGAGCTGCGGGGCCGGGCAGCCAGTCTGGAGCAGGAGGTGGTGGCCACGGGCAAGGAGGCCGCCCGGCTGCGCGCGGAGCTGGAGCGGGAGCGTGTGTGCAGCGTGGCGCTCTCGGAGCACGAACGCATCGTGGGCACCCTGCAGGCCAACGTGGCCCAGCTGGAGGGGCAGCTGGAGGAGCTGGGACGGCGGCATGAGAAGACCAGCGCAGAGGTCTTCCAGGTGAGCAGGGCTGGTCACCACCCGGGCCCCACTCCTGAGAGTCATGCGTGGGCTTGGGCCACAGGTGCAGCGTGAGGCCCTGTTCATGAAGAGTGAGCGACACGCAGCCGAGGCACAGCTGGCCACAGCAGAGCAGCAGCTACGGGGGCTACGGACCGAGGCGGAAAGGGCTCGCCAGGCCCAGAGCCGGGCCCAGGAGGCTCTGGACAAGGCCAAGGAGAAGGACAAGAAGGTGGGTGCCCCCTCTCCCACACTCAGTCAGGGAGGGTGATCGCTGACAGCACCTGCACCCTCAGATCACAGAACTCTCCAAAGAAGTCTTCAATCTTAAGGAAGCCTTGAAGGAGCAGCCGGCCGCCCTCGCCACCCCTGAGGTGGAGGCTCTCCGTGACCAGGTGAAGGATTTACAGCAGCAGCTGCAGGTAAGGACTGGGCCACGCAGGGGCCAGGGGACCTCTTCTGAGCGCCCCTTCCTCATGCCCACAGGAAGCTGCCAGGGACCACTCCAGCGTGGTGGCTTTGTACAGAAGCCACCTCCTATATGCCATTCAGGTGAGTGGCCCAGCTCCTGGGTACCCGGTGGCCTCAGGGTCTTCCTCTACTCCCCCAACCCTAGGGCCAGATGGATGAAGATGTGCAGCGGATTCTCAGCCAGATTCTGCAGATGCAGAGACTCCAGGCTCAGGGCCGCTGAGAAAGGCCAGGCCCAGTGGCTACACTGACCACACCCACGCAGGGACCTCACCCCCCTGCAGGCCCCTTGCAGACCGGCTTCACTTGGCTTCACTTGGCCCTATCCAGGCCCATGCACTTGGAGACCAGCCTGGTTCCCTGCCCGACCACCCCCAGCTGGCTCCATCACCCCACCTGGTCTCTGCACGCACACACTGGTCAGTCTGGACCCGGGCCGTGACTGCCCCTCCCCCACCACCGGAGACTGTGATTCCCTGTGTCCTCCACATCCAGACGCCAGCCCAGGAATAAAGGCATTCTGTGCACAGGGCCAACGCGTGCCGTCTCGTTGCTGGGCTTCCA